CCCATCTCAGCCTCCCAAAGTGCTGGGATTACAGGTGTGAGCCACCGTGCCTGGCCAATTTTTACTGGAGTAAGGATGTTGATACCATCAAGCCTCACACTTCTGCTGAGATTATCAACTGTAGTTTTCCAATGTTGGTCTACAGGTGGGGACCATTCTGTAATATAGTTTCCCCACTCTGTGTTGATGTGAGGAAAATAAGAATAATAAAGTTTTATTGCTGGCTTTGAGGGAGAAGGGTTCTATGACCCGCCTTGGGGAAGAGAAATTCTAGCTTCTGTGGCCTGCCTTGAGAGAAGTGGAGCAGGAGAAAGACGGGCAGGAGAAAGCAAGAAAGAGACTTTGCTTTTGCAGCCTTTTTAATGTCTTTCAGTTCAAAGTACTCGGCATGCCAAAGAGCCATATTTGGGGCTATCTTTTTCTGTGCCAAACCAACAACACCAAACCAGAAAGAAGCAAGCATAGGGAATCCAGGGCTTCACTCAACCCATCCCTTCCTATGCTTTTCCTCTATCTCCACCCTGGGAGCAATTTTCTTTTACAGAACTAATGCAACTGAGCAGAGAAAGGCTGGCCTGTCCAGAGAGCAGATAGGACGCCCATATTTTATTTTCAGTTGTGCCAATGTCCTGCATGGGACTCCTGGAACTCACTGGATGCCCCTGTGCATGAGCTTCTTAGGCATGTAATAGAATTAACAGCAGTCTGCTTCTATGCAGGTAGGTATCCTGCAAAGAAACTTTGTATGAAATGTGTCTGCACATTGTACTCATTCTTGCATTGTTTACCCATGTAGTGACCTTCAAAAATGGCTTTGCAAAAGTCACAGGGGAATAACCGAGTTAGTAGGCACTTGTTTCCCCTCCTTCATCAGATTCTGCTCTGATTTGCTACATAAAGTTGTATAATCACCTGGAAATATGCACTGTGCTGCCACGTGATTTTCAAATGCAAATGAGCAGGTTAACAACCCCAGTGTTGCAATGTTCTAGCTGTAAATATGTTTGGATAACCCAGCAGAGCCATTTAACCTTTGGGAACAAGGCAACTAGCGTCTGGCAGCAGGAATCCAACCAGTGCCCTGAGTTCTGAGGCAGAGAGGAGGACAGAAGAAACAAGAGGCTGGAGATTGTCAAATTCAGTATCCCAGTTGGCTCTTGATTCTTGGTGAAACCATCCCTCAGCTCCTAGAGGGAGATTGTTAGATCATGAAACTAATTACCATCCTTTTCCTCTGCTCCAGGCTGCTACTAAGTTTAACCCAGGAATCACAGTCCGAGGAAATTGACTGCAATGACAAGGATTTATTTAAAGCTGTGGATGCTGCTCTGAAGAAATATAACAGTCAAAACCAAAGTAACAACCAGTTTGTATTGTACCGCATAACTGAAGCCACTAAGACGGTGAGTGAATTGTGTTTAACCTTGAAGTCACTATGAACCCTAAGTATCTTTGGCTGCTTTTCAGGTTGGCTCTGACACGTTTTATTCCTTCAAGTACGAAATCAAGGAGGGGGATTGTCCTGTTCAAAGTGGCAAAACCTGGCAGGACTGTGAGTACAAGGATGCTGCAAAAGCAGTAAGTGTATTGGCCATTCTTGGGCCTTCTGTTAAGATAAATGATCTCTTTCTTTTCTTTTTAGGCCACTGGAGAATGCACGGCAACCGTGGGGAAGAGGAGCAGTACGAAATTCTCCGTGGCTACCCAGACCTGCCAGATTACTCCAGGTGGCTGGTTTATCCTCTGGCACTGCCCTGGTTAATGCTGTGTTTTTGTCTGCTCTTTGTTAAGCCGAGGGCCCTGTGGTGACAGCCCAGTACGACTGCCTCGGCTGTGTGCATCCTATATCAACGCAGAGCCCAGACCTGGAGCCCATTCTGAGACACGGCATTCAGTACTTTAACAACAACACTCAACATTCCTCCCTCTTCATGCTTAATGAAGTAAAACGGGCCCAAAGACAGGTTTGTTCTTTAATTCTCTAAGTAGCACAGTACCCTTTAAATATTCAATCTGAAATTGTTTCAGGTGGTGGCTGGATTGAACTTTCGAATTACCTACTCAATTGTGCAAACGAATTGTTCCAAAGAGAATTTTCTGTTCTTAACTCCAGACTGCAAGTCCCTTTGGAATGGTGTAAGTAGGCAAAAATTTAATGATAAAGTTCTAACTGAGCACTTATATGCTTTTTAAAAACCAGGATACCGGTGAATGTACAGATAATGCATACATCGATATTCAGCTACGAATTGCTTCCTTCTCACAGAACTGTGACATTTATCCAGGTAAGGAATAACACATGTTGGCACCGCAATAGGTACATGTTGACTTAAAACCTGATCCTTTCAGGGAAGGATTTTGTACAACCACCTACCAAGATTTGCGTGGGCTGCCCCAGAGATATACCCACCAACAGCCCAGAGCTGGAGGAGACACTGACTCACACCATCACAAAGCTTAATGCAGAGAATAACGCAACTTTCTATTTCAAGATTGACAATGTGAAAAAAGCAAGAGTACAGGTGTGTAAACTATACTACAAAAGCAGTAACACAAGCGTTTACTTTGTACTAATTAATTTTTCAGGTGGTGGCTGGCAAGAAATATTTTATTGACTTCGTGGCCAGGGAAACCACATGTTCCAAGGAAAGTAATGAAGAGTTGACCGAAAGCTGTGAGACCAAAAAACTTGGCGTGAGTAGTCATGCACCTGTCTACTTTTTCACGTCTCTCTTTCGACTTCTGTTTTCATGGATAGCAAAGCCTAGATTGCAACGCTGAAGTTTATGTGGTACCCTGGGAGAAAAAAATTTACCCTACTGTCAACTGTCAACCACTGGGAATGGTATGATTCTAATTACAGTCAGCGTGGGGTCAGTAATACATTCATCTTAATATTTTCTGTTTAGATCTCACTGATGAAAAGGCCTCCAGGTTTTTCACCTTTCCGATCATCACGAATAGGGGAAATAAAAGAAGAAACAACTGTAAGTCCACCCCACACTTCCATGGCACCTGCACAAGATGAAGAGCGGGATTCAGGAAAAGAACAAGGGCATACTCGTAGACATGACTGGGGCCATGAAAAACAAAGAAAACATAATCTTGGCCATGGCCATAAACATGAACGTGACCAAGGGCATGGGCACCAAAGAGGACATGGCCTTGGCCATGGACACGAACAACAGCATGGTCTTGGTCATGGACATAAGTTCAAACTTGATGATGATCTTGAACACCAAGGGGGCCATGTCCTTGACCATGGACATAAGCATAAGCATGGTCATGGCCACGGAAAACATAAAAATAAAGGCAAAAAGAATGGAAAGCACAATGGTTGGAAAACAGAGCATTTGGCAAGCTCTTCTGAAGACAGTACTACACCTTCTGCACAGACACAAGAGAAGACAGAAGGGCCAACACCCATCCCTTCCCTAGCCAAGCCAGGTGTAACAGTTACCTTTTCTGACTTTCAGGACTCTGATCTCATTGCAACTATGATGCCTCCTATATCACCAGCTCCCATACAGAGTGATGACGATTGGATCCCTGATATCCAGATAGACCCAAATGGCCTTTCATTTAACCCAATATCAGATTTTCCAGACACGACCTCCCCAAAATGTCCTGGACGCCCCTGGAAGTCAGTTAGTGAAATTAATCCAACCACACAAATGAAAGAATCTTATTATTTCGATCTCACTGATGGCCTTTCTTAATTTAAGTGGCTATGGGTATTTCTTTCATACTTTATTAAAGTATCAATATCCCTCTCTCCATTGTCCAGATGAAAATATCCTGATATAATGCACCAAAAACCATGCAGCTTCGGAACAGTCTAAAGAGAAGTGGTGAGACTCCCAGTGGAGACACCATCAGTCTCCACGGACTGCATAAAATTGTGTGCCACAATTCTAACTCTTTTCTGAATCTTCTTCCCAAGTTTTCTAAACTAGCACAGTAAACAGACAAACTAATGTGCCGTATGGCCTGCTGCAATTGGCTTCTCTGATAACAAATATGTACCTTACAACATATGTCATGAATTTGCATACAAAGATTCTTGTCATTCTTAATAAACTGTGGCACTTGGTATTTGAATGTGTGTGAAAATAAGGGAAGTCAAGAGATTAAATGCTGAACTTATTAATGGAATAGAAATAATAAGGAGGCTGAGGCTGGAGAATTGCTTGAACCCGGGAGGCGGAGGTTGCAGTGAGCCGAGATCGTGCCACTGCGCTCCAGCCTGGGCATCAGAGCAAGATTCTGTCTCAGAAAAAAAGAAAAAAAAAGAAATAATAAGAAAAACTTCCAGATTTCAAAGTAACAAGAAAGAAGACAGGTTGGCCAAAGGGAGGAAAGGGGGGACATAAATTAATTGACTTTCTATTCCCAAAATGGGCTAGTTATATCAAATAAATACTCCCACTGCCCTTTCTGAGTGAGAGTGTTTCTCATAAGTCAAAAATTTCTGTTTACTCATTAACTACTCTTTGCAACAGGCTTTCATATAGAAGTATTCTGTTTATTTTTGCTGAGCCTAGATTGAGTAATTCTTAGTTTACAGAAGCTCCGAGCTTAATGATAAGGATGAAAAGCAGAGGGAGCAATATAGAAGCAGGCTTGCTAATAAAACTTTTTAAATAATTGACAAGGGAATATTATGGAATGTGATGCAAAGTTTGTTCCGAAATTTTATGAGGAAATTACTCTCTAGTCTCACTTTATAGTCTTTTTGCTATGACTTTGAAGACCATTGATTTTTGAGAAGCAGAATAATAGGATTGCCTTTCATTGCCCTATAGTGCAAAGAAGGTATATGCTTTATAACCAATGTTGTACTTTTGCCTAGAAAAACAAGATATGGCTTTAAATAGCTACAATCATCTTTGGATGTATATGTCACTGCTGCTTCAAGTTATTGGATGCATTTGAACCTCTGAGTTTGTCTTTCATTTTAAATATTGTCTGTTCTTTTAAATAAACAACCACAGATGTCAGGAAAAAGTCTTACCTTGTCAACTGGTTGCTCCACTTTTTAAAAATGATTGAATGATAACATCATATTAACTGCGTTTTACTATACTTACAGAGTCACCTAAGGTCCTGCGAGTACAAGGGTCGACCCCCAAAGGCAGGGGCAGAGCCAGCATCTGAGAGGGAGGTCTCTTGACCAATGGGCAGAATCTTCACTCCAGGCACATAGCCCCAACCACCTCTGCCAGCAACCTTGAGAGGAAGGACAAGAAGAAAGATGGGATAGAATTTAAATAGAGAAGAATGCCATTTTATCACTCTGCCTCTGGGTGAAATAAAGATCAGTCTTGATGTTCTAACTCTAATTCACAGTGGTCTCCTTTCAGCCCTACCCATTCTGCAGCAAATTCCAGCTGGTCAGAGAGTCAGTGCTGTGGCTCTGCCATGGAGGCTCATAACCCAACACTGGAACATTCCCTAGCCAAGGCAGAAGTCCTTAGGCGGGACTTCCTTACCACCACGGGTGCTAAAAGAAGAGTTAGTAGGTCATGCTTCTACCAGTAATCTAAGGACTCTCTCCTTCTCTTCTTCCTCTTTCTCCAGATTTCCAAGCCTTAGCTAAGAGTAATTTGGCTTGTTTAGTATTGTTTTCTTATGGTCCAGTTAATTACCAAAAATATTTTTAAAATCATCTCTGTTAATAGAATGTCTACCAACTTCTCACTATCAGAAAATACTCAACCTCCAAACAATTTGAAATTATCTTTCTGATCCAGGTAAAGAAGCAAATTGAAAATCAATAAAGTAAAAAGTGACGGAGATTTTAAATTTTCTGTAATAAAAACACTTATTG